CTGGAGACCCTGCGGGGAAGGAGTCGGCTTTTACTCCTGCACGGCTTGAATTATTAACTGCGTGCAAACGTGACCTAAAACTCAAATCAAATCAAATCAAAATAGCACAGATGCCCGTGAGCCGGCCCTGGGTCTGCGGGCTCCACACCTCTGGCCTGTCTGAGGCCGGGAAACCTCCAGCCATGGCATCAGAAAAGCCACCGAACCAGGGCTGCAGGGCCGAAGGGTCACTGTCCCCTCCCAGGAAGCTCCTGCCCTCTGACAGTTGTCAGGGAGCTTTAGAAAGTGGCTTTTTTTCCCAGCATCTGGGATGTGCCTCACTCTCTCAGCCCAACGGCCGCTAGAAAGGGGTCCTAGGACTCTCCCTAGGGTCTAAGTAGTCCCAAGAGTGCTCTGAGGTGGCTTCTGGAATTTCCCAGACTGGAGAAGCCACCTACCCCCGACCCCCGCAAACTCCAGGCTGCTCACCGGAGGCGGCCGCTGGGGCGTGGGGTGAGGGTCTTTCTGAGGCACCCCCGGAGAGTGGGGGAGCCCTGCTGTCTCCACAGAGGGCCAGGAGCCCTGTGCACGAGGCCAAGCAGAGAGAGAGGGTTTCCTTCCCAGCAGGCGGGAGGTACTTTGAGGACAGGTCAGGTGCCCAAGAACCCCGGAGCAGGGGCTGAGGAGAGGCTGGTCAGAGGCCCCGCCTTGCTCAAGGGCACAGTCAGCAGACACAGGAACACGGGCAGGGTGGCCCCTGGAGCGGGGGCAAACTAAAAGGGGTGCTGGGGAAAGCTCGGCTGACTGAGGGCTAGCGGAGAGGGAGGACACCCCCAGATACCCCAGGCTGAAGGAAGGGCCAAGCCCTGGGGGGAAGATGGGTGGGCGGGACAGGCCAAGGGCTCTGGGCCAGGATGGAGCTGCCCTCAGGCCTGCACACCTGCCCTGGGGCCGAGGAAACACATGCCCAGTGGCCACGCTGTAGGGCTCAGGGTGGGTGGGACGTCACCAGAGCTGCCTGGGAGGAGGAAGTTGTTGGAAGGTCAAACCGGAATGGCCCGAGGGAAGGCCGCGCAGGGCAGGGCCCCAGATGGTTCCTGTCAGGGAAGTGGCGGGCGCAGCTGCAGGCCTCCGGCCCCGGCATTATCACGGGGACACAGCTGGCTGCCTCACCCGCAGGCTGCAGGGAGACCTTCCCCAGCCTGCAGCCCCAGGCCCGCCCCGCGTCACATGAGCCCCAGGGCTCCCACCCCCTCCCCAGGGCAGAGGACACCCAGTTGGTGGCCGGGAGGGCCTCGGCTTTCCAGGGACAGAGGCCCAACTCCAGGACGCCCCAGCTGGCCCAGCCCCTCCTCTTTCCCTCAAGGCTGCAGGAGGTCGGGAAAGGCAGTCCTGGTAGAGGCCTGTCCTGGGCTCCAGGTTGGCCCCTGAGGGTGGCCCTCCTCATGCCGGCTTCAAGACTGAGGGACAGGGCAGCCAGTTCAGCCTCGGGATCCACCTGTGGCTCCATGTCCCAGACGCACCCTGTGCTGGAGAGCGGCCTCCTGGCATCTGCCGGCTGCTCCGCACCCCGGGGTCCCAGGAAGGGCGGCCCAGGTAAGAGGCTCGAGGGGAAGGTGGTGGGGTGGTCACCGACTCTTTCTTTCTCCGTTGGTCGCAGCCCCAGTGGACAGGAAAGCTAAGGCCTCAGCGATGCCGGACTCCCCAGCGGAGGTGAAGACGCAGCCCCGGTCCACACCCCCCAGCATGCCGCCCCCACCGCCTGCCGCATCCCAGGGGGCCACACGCCCCCCCTCCTTCACGCCACACACACGTAAGTAGCCCCCACCTGGCAGCCGAGGGCCATTTGTGTCCTCATGTCCGCTTCCCTCCTGCAGTGATGAACGGCAGCAGCCACTCACCAACAGCCATCAATGGTGCACCGTGCACACCCAACGGCTTCAGCAATGGCCCGGCCACCTCGTCCACAGCCTCCTTGTCCACACAGCACCTGCCCCCAGCCTGCGGGGCCCGGCAGCTCAGCAAGCTCAAGCGCTTCCTCACCACACTGCAGCAGTTTGGCAGCGACATCTCCCCAGAGATTGGGGAGCGCGTGCGCACACTGGTGCTGGGCCTGGTGGTGAGTTGGGCAGGGACAGCCGGGGCCTTGGGTGCTGATGTGAGGTGGGTTTTCTCCCCTGCAGAACTCGACATTGACGATCGAGGAGTTTCATTCCAAGCTTCAGGAGGCCACCAACTTCCCTCTGCGGCCGTTTGTCATTCCCTTCCTGAAGGTAATGCGAAACCCGTCCCCCGTGCTGCGGGATGCTACCCAGGCCCTCCTTCCCCACCCCACAGGCAAACCTGCCCTTGCTGCAGCGGGAGCTCCTGCACTGTGCACGCCTGGCCAAGCAGACGCCCGCCCAGTACTTGGCCCAGCATGAGCAGCTCCTGCTGGACGCCAGCGCCTCCTCCCCCATCGACTCCTCAGAGCTGCTACTGGAAGTCAACGAGAACGGCAAGAGGAGGACGCCCGACAGGTACCTGTGGGCTCCGGGGATCTGGGCTGGGGACTGCCCTCGCCCCACCTGCTCTTGGGGCTAGGACCAAAGAGAACGGGTCAGACCGCGACCCGCTGCACCCCGAGCACCTCAGCAAACGGCCATGCACCCTGAACCCTGCCCAGCGCTACAGCCCCAGCAACGGGCCACCGCAGCCCACACCGCCGCCGCACTACCGCCTGGAGGACATAGCCATGGCCCACCACTTCCGAGATGCCTACCGCCACCCAGACCCCCGGGAGCTACGAGAGCGCCATCGGCCGCTTGGTGAGCAGCCCGGTGGGGCGGGAGCGTGGACGGGGACCTAAGCGTGCACCTCCCCCATCCACAGTGGTGCCTGGGTCCCGGCAGGAAGAAGTGATCGACCACAAGCTCACAGAGCGTGAGTGGGCAGAAGAGTGGAAGCACCTCAACAACGTGAGTGTCCACACACAGCCACGCCCACACAGGAGGTGCTGAAGGCTGCGCCGCCCGCCCCCAGCTCCTGAACTGCATCATGGACATGGTGGAGAAGACGCGGCGCTCGCTCACGGTGCTGCGCAGGTGCCAGGAGGCCGACCGCGAGGAGCTCAACCACTGGGCGCGGCGCTACAGCGACGCCGAGGACACAAAGAAGGGCCCCGCTCCCGCCGCGGCCCGGCCCCGCAGCAGCTCCGCCGGTCCCGAAGGGCCTCAGCTAGGTGCGTGTGGGGTGTGGGGGGAGGGAGCAGACCCCATCCTGTGTGACGCCGGCCCCTGTTTCAGACGTGCCTCGCGAGTTCCTGCCGAGGACCCTCACCGGCTACGTGCCTGAGGACATCTGGAGGAAGGCTGGTGAGTGGGGGTGCAGGGGCCTGGCCAGCAGAGTGACCGCCAGCCCTGCCCATGTCCTTTGCAGAAGAGGCCGTGAATGAGGTGAAGCGGCAGGCCATGTCGGAGCTGCAGAAAGCCGTGTCGGACGCGGAGCGCAAAGCGCACGAGCTCATCACCACGGAGCGTGCCAAGATGGAGCGGGCCCTGGCCGAGGCGAAGCGGCAGGCCTCCGAGGACGCCCTGACGGTCATCAACCAGCAGGAGGACTCCAGCGAGGTAGGGCCACCCGGCCACGCTGACACCCATCCTCTGCACCGGCCATTTCCACGCCTGCTCTCAGCTAGGGAGAAGCTAGACCACCACAGGCACAACTCTCACAGAGCTGGCACTGAGAAGGAAACACCAAACGCAGAAGTGAGGCGTGCAGTTTCGGGAGGTGGAAGTGTGTGGGGAGTGGGGCTGTGGAGGCCTCACGGCAGGTGACACCTGAGCAGATGCCGGGAGGAATGAAGCTGGCCACGCAGGCATCGGGGGAGCGGGCCCAGCGGAGGGACCGGCAGGGGCCAGGGCCTGGAGCGGGGACTGTGCCTGGCAGTGCCTAGTCCGCAGGGAAGCTGCTGCTGCAGTGGCAGTGAGGGCGAGGTGGGGTGGGAGGTGGTACCAGAGGCTTTGGAGGCCAAATAGGGACCTGGGCTTCTCCCCTAGGGCAGGTTTGGGCTTCCCACCCCACAGCCCAACCGTCTGTGAGAGATCCAGCCAGGCCCCAAGAAGAAATATGCTCAGGCTTTGTGTGGCATCTCCTACCTGCTCTGCCCACAGGCTTTTTGTGGCATCCCCCACCCCCTCTGCCCACAGGGATGCCTAGGGCACAACTCACCCTACGGGAAGGGAGCAGAGCCCACCACAGGGTGGGGGCAGAGGTGGAGGGGGTGCAGCAGAGGCAGGGGTGGGGCAGAGGTGGGGAGGGGGACGGGTGGGTGTGGATGCAGCAGAGGCGGATGGTGAGATCTCAGCAGCCTCAATCCTGCCGGGGCCACGCCCTTTGGTTTTGCGGTTTTGGAGCCTGGTGAGCTCAGGAGGGCTTCCTGGAGAGGAGGCAGGGGTCGTTGTCCAGTTAGCACAGCGCAGACCTATCTGGGTGGGCTGGAGCGTGAGACACGGTAGTGGGATGCCGTCCCGCAAAATGGCCCAGTGAGTGGCTGTATCTGGAGCATGGCCCGAGGGCTGTGGGGCTTTGGAGTTTCTCTCTTCTCACCTGGTGATGACGTGGCTGGGTCTGAATGGCTTGGTTGAGGCGTGTGTTGGGGATTCGGGTGGCCAGACCCAGCCCTGACTGGCCCCTCTGCCCCCACCCAGAGCTGCTGGAACTGCGGGCGGAAAGCCAGTGAGACGTGCAGCGGCTGCAACGCGGCACGCTACTGCGGGTCCTTCTGCCAGCATCGGGACTGGGAGAAGCATCACCACGTGTGTGGCCAGAGCCTGCAGGGCCCCACAGCCGTGGTGGCCGACCCGGTGCCTGGACCGCCCGAAGCCGCCCACAGCCTGGGCCCCTCCCTGCCTGTGGGTGCTGCCAGCCCCAGCGAAGCCGGCTCTGCGGGGCCTTCTCGCCCCGGCTCCCCCAGCCCACCTGGCCCACTGGACACCGTGCCCCGCTGACCCCACTGGCCCCTGGCCTGCCGGACACAGCACCGTGCCAACCCCACCCAGCTCCAGGCCCACCGGATGCTGTGCCTGGCCTCCGATGCCTGGCCTGCCAGACACTGCGCCCCGCCTGACCTGGGGGAGCCGACCAATTAGTCACTGCTGCTACTGCCCCTCTCCGAAAGAAGACACAGAACCAACAAAACCGCATTCAGTGCACCTGCCTCAGCTACCTAATGATTCCGCGCGGAGACCTCCTGACAACGTCTCTTCAAGCATCCTCAGAAGCCTCGACTGAGCTTTAGACAGCAGAGCAGATGCCGCAGGCGCGGCGGCTCTGCCCACCTCTCTTTTCCTCTCTGTCTGTCTCTCCCCCTCTGTCTTCTCTATCCTCTCTCTCTCTATGACTATCACACACTTTCTCTTCAATGAAAAAATCGAATTGGTGGCTTATATTTTCAGCAAAGAATTTTGGGGGGTTTTGTGTGTTGGCAAAAGAGCTACTCAGAAATGGACAAAGAAAACGGGGGGGTTCTCCCCCTCCTGATTAAAAAGGGAGAAAGAAAACTGCGATTTTATAGCTGGAGATCTGAACCCAGCTGTGCCCCTCCCCCAGGGGCGTGAGGCTGATCAGCGAAGACGGGAGGAAAGATTTCGATTTCTGACTCAAGATGCATTTTTGGTTTCAGATTTTTTTTTCCTGTAATGTTAAACTCTTTGGCTTTAAGTAAAAATCCAAAAAGTTTTTTTAAAAAAGCAAAGGAAGCATACTTGTGAACTACCTTGCTAGCTAGCCAGCCAAGGATACCGGACACACCTCTGCTCCAAAGGAAATCCAAAAAAGCAAACACAAGAAATCAAAATCCAAAATTTGTTTGTCACTGCCAAAGTATTTTTTTCACTGTTTCACTTGCTCTTGGGTTTGTTTGGATGTGGGTCTTTTTCTCTTCTGTTCTGATTTTGTTTGTGGGTGTCGGGATATTTGGGTGCAGAGGGTTTGTGCCCAGTTAGAAGCGACTTTTGTTCTCTTCTGCGTAGGCGTTGGTGCGTCCGCCGCGTGTGCGTGGTCCGTGTGCCGTTGCTCCGGCCTGCGTCTCCATATGTGTAGGAAAGGACACGCCGTCTGTCCTCACGCCCCCTGTGACTTTTCATATTTCCGTTTTCCACTTGTGGAAAAAAAGTGCTAAAGTTTTCTTCCCAGAGAGAGCATAATTCCGAAACAAAACTGTGACAATCTTTTGGGTTGATTCTCGACTGCTTTTCGAGCATGCGGAGCCAGCAGGCCTCCCTGAAACACTGCTTCTCGGCCAGCCCGTCCTCCTCTACCTCTCTCCTCTCCGCGCCCTCCGACCTCTCTCGGCCCCCTCACCCCAGCTCCGACCTCTCTCAGCCCCATCGCCCCAACTCCAACCTCTCGGCCCCATCGCCCCACCGCAGCTACTCCCCTTTCTTCCAAACTTTTGCAGAAAAAACAAAAAAACTACAAACAAAAGCAGCCCTCTGCCTCCTCCCCAGGGAAGACCCTGACCGTGTACATAGCCCTGGTGCTCCTGCCCAGCCACCCCTCAGATGCGTTCGCCTCTGGCCCTGGGGTGTGTCTCGGTGACGTTTTCTATCAGACGTGCTCCCTCCCATCCTCCAGCCCTGCCCACCCTCCCTCCACTCCTCTCAACTGCCTCAGCGATTTCAAGAAGGAAATAAAGGGATAAAGAAATTCATGCTTGCACCGAGTACAAGGACAGACAGCAGGCACGGCCCGCAGCCTGGCATCTGTGCGTGTGGCGTGGCCCGTGGCTTGGCATCTGTGTGCGTGGTGTGGCCCGTGGCCTGGCATCTGTGTGCGTGGCGTGGCCCGTGGCCTGGCATCTGTGTGTGTGGCGTGGCCCGTGGCCTGGCATCTGTGCGCGTGGCGTGGCCCGTGGCCTGGCATCTGTGTGCGTGGCTATCAGGAGTTCTAGGAACTCAGTGCAATACGGGAGTGACCCAGCTACTGAACCAGCCACGAACAGCCCGCCAGAGGCCTGAAGCTGAGCGTGTACGTTAATGTGAATGTATATAGTCTTTGCAGAGGTCCAAATGATATTCATGATGGTAATAAACGAGATGTTTGCCAAATAAAAAACAGAAACCGCAGGAGTTTGCGAAGTGTAGGAAACAGATTTTCA